CTATCTCTACTGGCCAGGCTGGTCTCAAACTCCTTACCTCAAGTGATCCACCCGCCTCAGCCTCCCAAAGTGCTGGGATTACGGTGTGAGCCACCATGCCTGGCTATTCATTCATTTTTCTTTTTTTTTTTTTTGAGATGGAGTCTTGCTCTGTCGTCCAGGCTGGAGTGCAGTGGCGTGATCTCAGCCCACTGCAAGCTCCGCCTCCCGGGTTCATGCTATTCTCCTGCCTCAGCCTCCCAAGTAGCTGGGACTACAGGTGCCCGCCATCACGCCTGGCTAATTTATTTATTTATTTTTTGTATTTTTAGTAGAAATGGGGTTTTACCGTGTTAGCTAGGATGGTCTCGATCACCTGACCTCGTGATCTGCCCGCCTCGGCCTCCCAAAGTGTTGGGATTACAGGCGTGAGCCACCACACCCGTCCTATTCATTCATTTTTCAATCTGCTTATTCTAGTTCAGGGTTGCAGGTGGCTGGAGCCCATCCTAGCAGCTCAGGGCACCAGGTCGTTATCCACCCTGGCCAGGATGCCATCTCACTGCAGGGCACCCTCACACCCACACTCACTCAGACTGGGACCACTAAGACATGTCAATGAACCTAACAGGCACAGCTCTGAGATGTCGGAGGAAGTCAGAGTGCCCAGAGAAAACTCATGCAGATATATGGAGAATGCACAAACTAAACAGACAGTGGCCCTGGCCGGGAACTGATTTTTTTTTCTCCTTCTCTTTTTTTTTTTTTTTTTGAGACAGAGTCTCACTCTGTCACCCAGGCTGGAGTGCAGTGGCACGATGTTGGCTCACTGCAACCTCCATCTCCTGGGTTCCGCACCACTGCACCCGGCTAATATATGTATTTATTTAGCTGGGACTACAGGCCCGCACCACCGCACGCTTGCTTGGTTGCTTATTTATTTAAGACAGAGTCTCATTCTGTTATTTACTTACTTACTTATTTATTTATTTCAGAGTCTCTTTCTGTCCCCCAGGCTGGAGTTCAGTGGCACGATTATTTATTTATGACAGAGTGTCTTTCTGTCCCCCAGGCTGGAGTTCAGTGGCAAGATCTCGGCTCACTGCAACCTCTGCCTCCTGGGTTGAAGCGATTCTCGTGCCTCAGCCTCCCGAGTGGCTGGGATTACAGGCACGCACCACCATGCCTGGCTTTTTGTACTTTTAGTAGAGACAGGGTTTCGCCTCCCGAAGTGCTAGGATTACAGGTGGGAGCCACTGTGCCTGGCAATTTTTTTATTTTTAGTAGAGACAGGGCTTCACCATGTTGGCCAGGCTGGTCTTGAACTCCTGACCTCAGGTGATCCACCCACCTCAGCCTCCCAAAGTGCTGGGATCACAGGCGTGAGGAAAATTATTTTGTATAATGTTCTTACTTCAGCATGTGGAAATTAAATGCCGCATCCTTATATTTTGCAGACAGGATGTGAAAAGTTTAAGCATGAGAAGTACAAAAAAGGGAACACTCATAAAACAATCCAAATAATGCACCTGTACCGGGAGGCAGAGGTTGCTGTT